TGACCAACATGGAGAAACCCCGTCTCTACTTAAAAAAAAAAAAATACAAAATTAGCCGGGTGTGATGGCGCATGCCTGTAATCCCAGCTGCTCGGGAGGCTGAGGCAGGAGAATCGCTTGAACCTGGGAGGCAGAGTTTGCGATGAGCCAAGATCGCGCCATTGCACTCCAGCCTAGGCAACAAGAGCGAAACTCTGTCTCAAAAAAAAAAAAAAGAAAGAAAGAAAGAAAAAAGAAAATCCAATTCCCATTCACTTTCTGGCCTCTGGCTGCTGACCCAGGCCCGGGGGTATTTTCAGAGGAAGGGAATTGCGGACCCCGGAGGAACCCGAAATTTGCCCCTCAAGAGTGTAGAAGTGGGTAGCGGAAGATGTGGCCTGGAGCATGGTAAAAGCCTTGAAATTCCAGACTCTGCTTGACTCCTAAACCTGGCAAGGCAGCCCTCGGGCCAGGCAAGCCAGGCGCGAGACTGTGCCTTCCTTCCAGGCCCTAAAGAGGGCAGCACTGGGCCGGGCCCCGGGCGAGGGCGAGGGACACACGCGGTCCGGCACACTGAAAGGGGAGTGTCGGGTAACATGCCCGGGCAAAAGCGAGCGCCGCCCCTGCCTCTCCGCTGCTGGCTGGAACGCTGATCTATCTAGTTGCTGGGGAGACGCCCCCAGATGCCCGGGCCCCACTCGGACTTCAGCACACATCCCGAAGGATGGGGAAAGAAAGAGGCCCCCACGAGCGGGACTCGCAGTGGCCAAGGAGGGGTGAGAGGCGGACAGGGATCAGCTGGCCCCTGCGGCCTGGTTGCACCTGCATGGTGACTAGCTGCCGGGCTGCGCCCCGGGGCGCGGCGAGGAGGCGGGGTCTGGCAGTGCGTTGGGTGGGGGAGGAGCTTCTGGGTGATGTAAGGCCGGGAATGGGAGTGGCCTCTCCTCGACTCGCTGCTAGGAAGGGGGCGGGACTCTCGGTGACCAGACGCCGGGGAGGGGGCAGGCGTTCATTGATAAAACGCTGGGCTCCCCTGGGCGCCAGCGCAGCGTAGCAAATCCAGGCAGCGCCACGCGCGGCCGGGGCCGGGCGGAACCGAGAAGCCGGGACCGCGCTGCGACGCGCCGGCCGCATGGAGCCTGCCGCCGGTTTCCTGTCTCCGCGCCCCTTCCAGCGTGCGGCCGCCGCGCCCGCTCCCCCGGCCGGGCCCGGGCCGCCTCCGAGTGCCTTGCGCGGACCTGAGCTGGAGATGCTGGCCGGGCTACCGACGTCAGACCCCGGGCGCCTCATCACGGACCCGCGCAGCGGCCGCACCTACCTCAAAGGCCGCTTGTTGGGCAAGGTGGGCCGAGGGACGTCCGCGGGGTGGTGATGGGAACAACCAGCCTGATGCCCCCTCTTCACAGGGGGGCTTCGCCCGCTGCTACGAGGCCACTGACACAGAGACTGGCAGCGCCTACGCTGTCAAAGTCATCCCGCAGAGCCGCGTCGCCAAGCCGCATCAGCGCGAGAAGGTGGGTCCAGGCTCAGCGGGCGAGGGGTGGGGGGAAGGATGACGACTCCGCGCCCTCATCGCAGATCCTAAATGAGATTGAGCTGCACCGAGACCTGCAGCACCGCCACATCGTGCGTTTTTCGCACCACTTTGAGGACGCTGACAACATCTACATTTTCTTGGAGCTCTGCAGCCGAAAGGTGAAAGATGGTGATTCCCGCAGGGATGAGAGTCACCAGGGGCTGAGGCAGTGGCTCTCTGCAGTCCCTGGCCCACATCTGGAAGGCCCGGCACACCCTGTTGGAGCCAGAAGTGCGCTACTACCTGCGGCAGATCCTTTCTGGCCTCAAGTACTTGCACCAGCGCGGCATCTTGCACCGGGACCTCAAGTTGGGTGAGACTCCTGAGCCTGGAGGATGGGAGGTTAGAATCTGACACACCTCTCTTGCCCCATCTAGGAAATTTTTTCATCACTGAGAACATGGAACTGAAGGTGGGGGATTTTGGGCTGGCAGCCCGGTTGGAGCCTCCGGAGCAGAGGAAGAAGTGAGTTTTGAGGAAAGGGGCCCTGTGTGTGAAGCCTTCTCTCCTCCTCCCCACCCTCTTTCAGGACCATCTGTGGCACCCCCAACTATGTGGCTCCAGAAGTGCTGCTGAGACAGGGCCACGGCCCTGAGGCGGATGTATGGTCACTGGGCTGTGTCATGTGAGTTGCAGGGTCCAGGTTCAGCAGCAGACTTTACTCCTGACCCCTTGGCCCTGCCCTATAGGTACACGCTGCTCTGCGGGAGCCCTCCCTTTGAGACGGCTGACCTGAAGGAGACGTACCGCTGCATCAAGCAGGTTCACTACACGCTGCCTGCCAGCCTCTCACTGCCTGCCCGGCAGCTCCTGGCCGCCATCCTTCGGGCCTCACCCCGAGACCGCCCCTCTATTGACCAGATCCTGCGCCATGACTTCTTTACCAAGGTCTGTGGCTCCCCAGACCTCTAAGTCCATCTCTCTTCTCTGTTCACATGGTTCCCCTCCCTAGGGCTACACCCCCGATCGACTCCCTATCAGCAGCTGCGTGACAGTCCCAGACCTGACACCCCCCAACCCAGCTAGGAGTCTGTTTGCCAAAGTTACCAAGAGCCTCTTTGGCAGAAAGAAGAAGAGTGAGTCTGGGGTGTCAGTGGGTTGAGGGGGCATACTGAGGACGGTATCACCTTTCACCCCCAGGTAAGAATCATGCCCAGGAGAGGGATGAGGTCTCCGGTTTGGTGAGCGGCCTCATGCGCACATCCGTTGGCCATCAGGATGCCAGGCCAGAGGTGAGGCGCTCAGGTGGACACTGTTCCCCTGAGTGTCACTCCCTTTCCCTGCCCAACCCTCCAGGCTCCAGCAGCTTCTGGCCCAGCCCCTGTCAGCCTGGTAGAGACAGCACCTGAAGACAGCTCACCCCGTGGGACACTGGCAAGCAGTGGAGATGGTGAGGAGCCAGGGAGGATGAGAGGTGATAGAATTCCTAAATCTCAGTGCCCTGTCTCCTTCAGGATTTGAAGAAGGTCTGACTGTGGCCACAGTAGTGGAGTCAGCCCTTTGTGCTCTGAGAAATTGTATAGCCTTCATGCCCCCAGGTAAGGGTGGGGTCTGGTACATGCTGCTGTGGGCAGGTGCTGACTCCCTCCTCTCCCATGACAGCGGAACAGAACCCGGCCCCCCTGGCCCAGCCAGAGCCTCTGGTGTGGGTCAGCAAGTGGGTTGACTACTCCAATAAGTTCGGCTTTGGGTATCAACTGTCCAGCCGCCGTGTGGCTGTGCTCTTCAACGATGGCACACATATGGCCCTGTCGGCCAACAGAAAGTAAGTGCTGTTATGGGGTGCCTTGTATTCAGGGCTCCCTCTGACCTCTGCCTCCCCATTCTAGGACTGTGCACTACAATCCCACCAGCACAAAGCACTTCTCCTTCTCCGTGGGTGCTGTGCCCCGGGCCCTGCAGCCTCAGCTGGGTATCCTGCGGTACTTCGCCTCCTACATGGAGCAGCACCTCATGAAGGTGTGAGGGCTGGGGCTGTGGTACATTGAAACGGATCAGTGACCTGCCCTGATCCTGCTCCCAGGGTGGAGATCTGCCCAGTGTGGAAGAGGTAGAGGTACCTGCTCCGCCCTTGCTGCTGCAGTGGGTCAAGACGGATCAGGCTCTCCTCATGCTGTTTAGTGATGGCACTGTCCAGGTAAGAGCCTATCCAGGAGTTGCGGGAAGGTCAGGTCCTGACCACTGTCATGCTCTGTGTGCAGGTGAACTTCTACGGGGACCACACCAAGCTGATTCTCAGTGGCTGGGAGCCCCTCCTTGTGACTTTTGTGGCCCGAAATCGTAGTGCTTGTACTTACCTCGCTTCCCACCTTCGGCAGCTGGGCTGCTCTCCAGACCTGCGGCAGCGACTCCGCTATGCTCTGCGCCTGCTCCGGGACCGCAGCCCAGCCTAGGACCCAAGCCCTGAGGCCTGAGGCCTGTGCCTGTCAGGCTCTGGCCCTTGCCTTTGTGGCCTTCCCCCTTCCTTTGGTGCCTCACTGGGGGCTTTGGGCCGAATCCCCCAGGGAATCAGGGACCAGCTTTACTGGAGTTGGGGGCGGCTTGTCTTCGCTGGCTCCTACCCCATCTCCAAGATAAGCCTGAGCCTTAGCTCCCAGCTAGGGGGCGTTATTTATGGACCACTTTTATTTATTGTCAGACACTTATTTATTGGGATGTGAGCCCCAGGGGGGCCTCCTCCTAGGATAATAAACAATTTTGCAGAATTGGACTCCCCCTCACTCGCAGTAGAGCCCGT